TTTAATTTAATTTAGTTTATTTTGAGACGGAGTCTTGCTCTGTCACCCAGGCTGGAGTGCAGTGGCGCGATCTCGGCTCACTGCAAGCTCCGCCTCCCGGGTTCACGCCATTCTCCTGCCTCAGCCTCCCGAGTAGCTGGGACTACAGGCGCCCGCCACCACGCCCGGCTAATTTTTTGTATTTTTATTTTTAGTAGAGACGAGGTTTCACCGTGTTAGCCAGGATGGTCTCGATCTCCTGACCTCGTGATCCGCCCACCTCGGCCTCCCAAAGAGCTGGGATTACAGAAGTGAGCCACCGTGCCCGGCCTGGCTGGTTGTTTTTTGTATATCAATTCTGTCAGGCGGACGCGCGTGAAAAATTCCAATGGAAGCTGTGACCACACACACGCCTGCGCAGTACAACTTACATAGCGGACTTCACTCTCTTAAAAGTGAATTGTTTTGCAGGTTTTACGACATGGACAGAGCTGTGCAGCCATCATCACGAGCTAATCCAAAGCAAGGTATTCGACTTAAAATTCAAATGCCATGAAACCTATCCTTTCAATGTTTACGGTACAGACGATTTTAGTACTTTCCCAAACCTATGAAATTGGCCCCAATCCTGAACAAGGAATGATTTGTCTCTGAAACAAATCATGATTTTGCAATCACAGCATGTCACAGTCACAAGGAATCATATAGGTTATTTCTCACGATTGGCATTTTTTTTTAAGGCTCCTAAATCGTGCTGTTTCAGGACTTTTGCTAAATATTTTGAAGGTCGGCGAAAGATAAGTTTAAGAGTGTAAACTGCGTCCTCCCAGCTCAGCCAACTTGACGGGGGGTAGGCACAACAAAAAGTCCTGCGGCATAACTGACACCTGTAAATCAGTATCAGAAACTGAAAATGCTAAGAAATTCAGTTCCAGGATATGAACTCTACAGCGGAAGAATAAGAAACCGGAACTAAACTTCTCACTCATCTGACTTCCTGCGGTTTACGACAACAGACTTTGGTTGCACCGGAAAAGAACAGATTCTCTTCCGTCGCAGAGTTTCGCCATGGTAAGACCGATAGTTCCTAACTCCTAGTATATCTGCCTCCATCATTTGAAAAAGGGCCGTTCTACCTTGGCGATGTTTCACTTTTCGGTCGCCCCTACTTGGTGGGTGGGAATGCTGCTGGTGCTGCTTCAGGAAACCCGATTTGGAGAGGGGAGGTCTGAGAAGAGTGTGTCTCGTTGTGCTCGGTCTGGGGGCCGTCACGTGAGTCCATCCTTGACGCAGCCCGGCAGTGGCTTTTTACCCGGATTAGCTTATTTTCACACGTTGAAGCAGCCTCAGATTCGCTTGGAGAGCACTGTGGACGCTCTCTTGACGGATGCTAGGGAGACCCGCCAAGTTTTCAAAGGTCTGTGCTTTGCGTGGTCTCTTCTGGGGTCTACTAATTTCTCTGAGTTTCGTGTCCTTTTCAGGCCCGGGGCCCCAAGAAGCACTTAAAGCGTGTTGCAGCGCCGAAGCATTGGATGCTTGACAAACTAACGGGTGTATTTGTGAGTATAACTTTGTTTTTTGTGGTTTTTTTTAGATTAGGTTACCTTTCCTTGTCTTCTACAGGCACCTCGTCCATCGACAGGTCCCCACAAGCTGAGGGAATGTCTTCCTCTGATCGTCTTCCTCAGGAATAGACTCAAGTATGCGTTGACTGGAGATGAGGTAAAGAAGATATGTATGCAACGTTTCATCAAAATTGATGGCAAGGTTCGAGTGGATGTCACATACCCTGCTGGATTCATGGGTAAGGAAAGAGTTCTTTGTTTTGTTTTGAAGTAACGATGTTCCTTATACCCTTTTGTGATCAGATGTCATCAGCATCGAGAAGACAGGTGAACATTTCCGCCTGGTCTATGACACCAAGGGCCGTTTTGCTGTTCACCGCATCACAGTGGAAGAGGCAAAGGTATGTTGCACAAGTCAAGTGAGCTTTGTAATTATTGAATTGATTTTCCTTGCTGTGTTTATAGTACAAGTTGTGCAAAGTGAGGAAGATTACTGTGGGAGTGAAGGGAATCCCTCACCTGGTGACTCATGATGCTCGAACCATCCGCTACCCAGATCCTGTCATCAAGGTGAACGATACTGTGCAGATTGATTTAGGGACTGGCAAGATAATCAACTTTATCAAATTTGATACAGGTAAGTTTTTTTTTTCCCTTGTGTTGTCTGCCCTCCTCTCCTGTTTATTTTCCTTTCCCTCTAGGCAATTTGTGTATGGTGATTGGTGGAGCCAACCTCGGTCGTGTTGGTGTGATCACCAACAGGGAAAGACATCCTGGTTCTTTTGATGTGGTGCATGTGAAGGATGCCAATGGCAACAGCTTTGCCACGAGGCTTTCCAACATTTTTGTCATTGGCAATGTAAGACTTACACTCTCTTTACTTCTTTCTAATGTACTTACTTTTATCTCCTCTTCTATTGCAGGGCAATAAACCTTGGATTTCCCTGCCCAGGGGAAAGGGCATTCGACTTACTGTTGCTGAAGAGAGAGATAAGAGGCTGGCCACCAAACAGAGCAGTGGCTAAATTGCAGTAGCAGCATATCTTTTTTTCTTTGCACAAATAAACAGTGAATTCTCGTTTCTTAATGTGTTTTTTCCCCCTTGTGGATAATAGTAGGGTTTGAATTTGCTCATGATTTTGGCACTGTCTTAAGATCTCTAGGAATACCACCTATACTTCCTCTGACCCTCCAGTAAATAAACCTTTGCTTCCCTCATACATGTTACCCACACCATCTCTGTGGGCAGAGTGATGGAGTAGCATTCCAAAACGAAGTACAAAAAACGTATGACATTTCAGAAAGGACGGCATTCTTTTGTGGAAGCTATGGGAGATGGTCTTAGTTTTCTTGCTTGTTCACATTATTGGTAGAAATTAAATCCTGTGGCTGTAGGAAAGAGGTCCCTTTTTCCTTGCTGACTGACAATCT